CTAAATGCCCGGGTAGTCATATGAACATTGCTTATTATTGCACACTCTCAGGAAAGGCCCAGGGACGGTTTTTTGTAAAATTGCAAAAAACAAAAAGGACTTTTACTTTGGAGAGAATTATGCACGTCACTCAGTTGCTCTAACAAGTGCTACCGTCATGGGAGCAAGAACAGTGACCTTGTCTTTCCTGAGCTGCCGCTTCCTTTGCTCCTGTCACATGCACTCTCACGATGAGGGGCTCATTCCTTGTGCCTTATGGTTCAGGCACTGATGAGAAATAAAAAAGAGAAAGATAACTTAATATTAGTCCCTCCCAAAACTTACTGGGTAATTCTCTCATCCTAAATCCCCTACTCATCGTGTAGGCTTTTAGCACTGCTGCTTACCAGTATGCTAAAGGTGCAGACTTAGGATCAGAAGTTTGATGAACTCAAACAAAAAGACCACAATGCATATGGGTGCTAATCCCAGTGAAATGGAGTGGCAGTAAACACCTTCAACCAAAGAGAAAACAGATCACAAATAAACAAATAATGACACAACTCAAGAAACTAGAGGAGGAAGAACTTATCCCAACGTTCCCAGATAATAAAATTAGTAAAAAAAATCGGAGCAGAAATGAATACACTGAAGATTAGAAAAACAATAGAAAATGTAGAAAAATTGTAAGAGCTTGTTTTATGAAAACATGAAGTTGGCATATCTTTAGCTAGACTAAGAAATAAATGCTTAAATAAATAAAATCAGAATTAAAGGGAATACATTACAACTGGTAAAACAGAAATAAAAAAAGGTCATAAGACTGCTATGTACACAGACTCCTATGTACAATGATATCCCACCAAATGGGATAAGGGAGAAGACATGAATACATTTCTAGACAAGTACCACCCACCAAGACTGAAGCATAAAGAAATAGAAAATATGAATAGATCAGTAATGGGTAAGGAGTTTAGATCTGATGACTTTGTTGCTGAATTTTACTAAACATTTAAAAAGAACCAAATCTTTGAAAAAATTGAAGGAGGAGGAATACTTCCAAACTCATTTTATGAAGCCAGCATTACACTGATACAAAAACCAGAGATGGACATTACAAGAAAAACAATTACAGGCCAATATCCCTGATGAACATAGATGAAAAATCATCCGCAACGTAGTTGCAAATGAAATTCAAAAGCACTTTAAAAGGATCATTTATTATGATCAAGTTGGATTTATTCCTGGGATGCAATAATATTTTAATATGTGGAAATCAATAAATGCCATACTCCTTATTTACACAACAAAAAGATTAAAAATCATGACTTTTTTATGCATGCCTAAAATTATTTTGACAAAATTTAAAATCCATTCCAAATAAAATCTATAACAAATTAGGTATAGAAAGAATATACCTCAAAATAAAGAGATATGTTCTTTATAAGCTATAGGACAATCCCATGGTTAACATTATTGTCAATGGTGAAATTTTGGAATTGTTTTTAAGATTTATTATAAGAAAAAGATGCCCACTCTCACTACTTCTTTCAACACCGTATTGGAAATCCTGCTCAGAATCTAAGACAAGAGAAAAAAGAGCATTTAAATAAGAAACAACAAGTTCTTCTATTCATGGAGATTAACGCTCAGGTTTTTGCAGATTAGATTTAACAGCATGAAATCTGTACCATCCAGGAATCAAAGGATATAGGACTTTAGGGCATCAATTATTAAGAGGCTATAGGAAAGCAGAAATGCTCCTGGATGTTTCCATTGTCCACACACAAAATTTCAACAGACCAGCCCCAGGAAGTAAAGGCACATTCCTGACTACTGTTAGTTGATGAGCTTTTCACCAAAAGCAGAGATGTGAGACCTGGCAGGTTTCAAAGACCCCTCAAGTGCTCCATACCTTGAAATTCACTTCCACAAAGCTAGAACACCATCTGTTCCTGAGGGATCAGGTTATCGTCTGTTTCTTTTAGGCACTGGCCAGTCAGGCTTTAGTGGACACGAAGCCACAGATTTTTAGTGTAAAATGCCTAATCTATCATAATCTTTAGGTAGATATTTGGAGGCCTGCACACTTAAATGGGTTGGTGAAATGTCATACCAGACACATGGCTGGGAATTGGGTTTTTCTCCTCCGCTCTTAGCAGCACCTTTGTAACCCAGTGATTACCCCCCTCATGGCTCCACGGCCACATCCGCAAAAAGGGTACTGGTGAACGTGACATTTTCACGAAGCCACAGCCCATGGTCACTCCCTGCAAAGCTCTGAACTTGCGCATTCCCAGGCCAGGCCGTGGTTGTCTTTCCAAGGCGGCTCAGCTTGTGCTTTGCTTGGAGAGAGCGGAGGGCAGCAGCACAGTGACAGCGTCTGGGACCTCAGACCAGTTTCCACAGCCACTTATGAAAGCAGACGGCTCCATGGGCTGGAGGAGGTGGGACGCTCTGGAAAGAACTCGGGTGCGAGTGGGAAAGAAAATCGAGCTGAGCAGCTGGAAGTCGAAGTCGCGTGAGTGAGGACCAGACACTCTCGATTTAGGCAAAGGCGGGGTGCACTTCCCAACAACACATCCTCCTCACTGGCGAGACCAGGCCTGCCCTTCAAGTTCCTCTCCTGATTTAATCCCCTTGGCGAGGGTTTGGCATGAAATCAATGGCCAGCAAGCTTGGTAAACGAAGCCGCCTACACCGCCCTCCCCCTCCCTGCACGGCCGCGCCCCGCCTCCGCTCCTGTCTCAATCTGGGATTGTCCTCCTGTAGCCCCACCATCCACCGTGGGGAACGGTGGAGAGACTACAACTCCCAGTATGCACCGCGATGCGCGCCTCACCCTGCATCTCCCAGCCCGCAGCCAGCTGGCATCCTAGACCCTCTGCCCTGCGACCAACAGCCGGGAGCGGACCAGACACCAGAACTCCCGGAACGGTTGAAGACGGTTCCGCTCCCTGTCCCGCCTTTCGCAGCCCAGCAGTTTCGCCCTGCGGAGAGGAGCCTTGCTGTTTCCAAATCTCTCCTGCTGAAGAGACATTGGAGCTAGGGCGGCTAGTTTCACCTGGTAATTGTGACACCCTGTCTCCTCGAGCTGCAGCCTTTTCAAAACCATTTCCTCTGTTCTCTAGGCTGTCACAAATCCTCTGCACCCCAGGAGCGCCGCTTGGACCCCCGGGCTCGCTGCGTGGTCCATATCTAGGTCGGGCCTCTCACGGAGACTTTCCCACCAGTGTAATAAAGAGGAGAAAACGTCACAGCGGAAGGGCCTGACCCTGCTGCATCCACTAAGGAAACAGCTACGGGGATGGGACCCTGGGAGCTGCTGTGGAGCCTCATCCACCGCTTCTCTGACCCCACCCAGGCTGCTTCCCAGGCCTCAGGGTCTTAGTGTGGACCTCCGGGCCGTGATTAATGCAGGTCAGCAGGACCAGAGCGCCCCTTGGTCCCT